AGCCTTTTCTAGCATTGACTGGGGTGATTTCAGTAAAGTCACTTTACCTCTCTAGATGTGTTTCTGCTGTTGTTAAATGGGGAATGCTGGAACAGATTTGTTTGCGGGGACTCTTCCAATACTTTCAGAAAATGCGAGAATAGGGTGAGGGTGGGAATCTCAGACTTGTGGGCCCCATGATTGATATAACACACACAGGCGGCAGACCCTAATGGGTAAAAGCATGTGGTTGCATCAGTTAAGGTTTTTCTCTCTTCTCTTGCTAGCGTGTTATCTTTTCTTTTCTTTTCTTCTTTTTTTTTTTTTTCGAGATGGAGTCTAGCTTTTGTCGCCCAGGCTGGAGTAGGCTGGAGTGCAGTGGAGTGATCTCGGCTCATTGCAACCTCCACCTCCCGGGTTCCAGCGATTCTCCTGCCTCACCTCCTGAGTAGCTGGGATTACAGGCGCCCGCTACCACGCCCGGCTGATTTTTGTACTTTTAGTAGAGACGGGGTTTCACCATGTTTGGCCATGCTGGTCTCGAACTCCTGACCTCAGGTGATCCGCCCATCTCGGCCTCCCAAAGTGTTGAGATTACAGGCGTGAGCCACCGCGCCCGGCCGCTAGCGTGTTATCTTTTCTAAGCATCAGTTTCCTTATCTGCAACACCAGGCTTATTAACAAGACCTATCTGTACACTGTTGTGGTGATGAAGTGAGATGTTCAGGCACCCTTAAATGTTGGTTGATATTTTTATTGCAGTATACTGTAAAGTCACTGCATTCGACTATCTCCGCTACTACACATTTACGCAGACTGATTTCCATAACCAAAACACAAGCACAAAGCTCATGCCCCCGACTCACGCAACCCGGGAAGCCCAGCTGCCCACGTTCTAGGGCTCTGAGAACACTAGTGAACGAACTCCCGTGCTTTCAAAGAGCTGCGGTAGGGGGCAGAACCGGGAACCGGATGTTCTAAGCCTGTCGTACGAGCGCGACGTAAAGCGGATCTGCTTTATGGCACCTTGCTTTCGCCGTAAAGCGCAGTCAGCGAGCCCACGTGCTTGTGTTGACTGGACAACTTCCTGGTGGAAAACCGCGACTCTTGCAAGTGGGCAAACTTGACGTTTTCGCTATGGGCAAACGCGGGAGCCGGAGCCAGAGCCAGCTACTCAACACCCTAACTAAAAAGCAGAAGAAACATCTTCGAGATTTCGGCGAGGAGCATCCCTTCTATGACAGGTCTGAAGGGGCGTGGCAGGGCTCCCCAGTCGGTTAGAATGTAACATTGCCTGTTTCTTTTTAGGGTTTCCAGAAAGGAAGCAAAGCCACAGATTTGTCAACTGGTAATGCTTTCTACCTTCTTTTTAATAGTTGGTTTTGTTCTTAAAATTCTCCTTTTCCTTTTAGTCAGAGAGTTCAGATTCTTCAGATTCTGAAAGCGACTCAGAGAGTGAACCACAACAAGTTTCTGGCTACCACAGACTACTTGCTACATTAAAGAATGTTTCTGAGGAAGAAGAGGAAGATGAGGAGGAGGAAGAGGAAGAAGACAGTATTGTAGATGATGCAGAAATGAACGATGAAGATGGTGGTAGCGATGTCAGTGTGGAAGAAGAGATGGCTGCAGAGTCTACTGAAAGTCCAGAGAGTAAGTGTCTTTACTATAGGCTCATCATCTTTATAATTTTATAAAATGTTTCTCAAAACTGCAGATGTAGCTTTATCTGCTGACCCTGAGGGAAAAGAAGATGGGGAAGAGCCACCGGGCACATCACAAACATCCCCCGAAGAGTTCACAGATGCAAAACACGAGTCACTGTTCAGCCTGGAAACCAATTTTCTGGAAGAGGAAAGTGGAGACAACTCTTCTTTGAAAGCCTCTCAAGGTCATAGCACAGTGTGTGTTATTTGAATTCACTAGTGTGCTGACATTTTTTATTTCTGAATTAGATCCATTTCTTCAACATGTGAACAAAGAACTGAAAGAAAAAGCAATTCAGGCTGTTGCCACAAATCCCAAAACTACCCACGAGCTTAAAGTAAGTGTTGCTTGGTCATCCCGGTCACAAATCTAATTTGGCTCTTGATCTGTTTCTCCCCTAGTGGCCTATTCTGGGCCAGCTTTTCTTTTCCTCTAAGTTTCAGAAGTTGGAAACATTTAAACCCCCAAAGGATATTGACTTAAAGTCACTTCATCTCCAGAAGCCTCTGGAATCCACCTGGACTAAGACCAACAGCCAGTTCCTATCTGGTCCCCAAAAATCAAGCAGCCCATTCACCCCCCTCCAGAAAGAACTCTTCTTAATTATGAATTCTTACCGGGACCTGTTCTACCCGGAAAGGACTGCTCTGAAGAACGGGGAAGAGATCCGCCATGTGTATTGCCTGCATGTGATAAATCACATCCTCAAAGCCAATGCCCAGGTGCTTGGCAACAATAGCAGACGCCGAAGCCAGAAGTTTGGAGTGGGTGATGATGATGACTTCAGAGACCAAGGGTTAACAAGGCCCAAGGTGAGTCCAGCAGGAAAGCTTTGCTCTCGAGGCCCCACTAAGGCTGCTGTTGCTGTCTGCACAGGTACTGATAGTGGTGCCATTCCGGGAAGCTGCTTTGCGGGTGGTGCAGCTCTTCATCAGCCTCCTCGAGGGTGACAGCAAGAAGAAAATCATTGTGAGCAACAAAAAGAGGTTTCAGGGAGAATATGGATCAGATCCCGAGGAGAGACCACCCAACTTGAAGAGGCCTGAGGATTATGAAGCCGTATTTGTGGGCAATATTGATGACCACTTCAGGATTGGTAATTCTTCCTTATCAACTTTGAGACCTAAATGAATTGGTGTGTACTTGGCTGTTTTGTGTAGGAGTGGCAATACTTCAGAGAAGCATCCGACTCTATGCCCCGTTTTACTCCTCGGATATCCTCATTGCTTCCCCCCTGGGCTTGAGGACCATCATTGGTGGAGAAGGAGAGAAGAAGAGAGATTTTGACTTTCTGTCTTCTATCGAGCTTCTCATCATTGATCAAGCTGACATTTACCTGATGCAGAACTGGGAGCATGTCCTGGTAATGCTGGCCATTCACATTCAGTGGGACAGAACACTAATGGTAATATTATTTCCACTCAAAGCATTTGATGAATCACATGAACCTACTACCCCTGGACTCACATGGGGTAGACTTTTCTCGAGTGCGGATGTGGAGCCTCAATAATTGGTCCAAGTACTATCGCCAGACACTGCTATTTGGGGCCCTTCAGGATGCCCAGATCAACTCAGTGTTCAACAAGTACTGTGTCAACATGCAAGGCCAGGTGGGTTCTCGTCTTGTTTCCTCAGTATCTTCGTCCACCTAACGCTCTTGTTGACTACTGGCAGGTGGCCGTGAGGAATGTCCCAATGACAGGCTCTATCAGTCATGTCCTGGTGCAGCTCCCACATGTCTTCCAGAGGATGGAAGCTGAAAACCTAGCTTCAGTGATTGATGCCAGGTAACCCACTCCTCCCAGCAGGCCCCTGGGGACATTAATTTTGCCCTTTGCCATTCCAAATCAGGTTTAACTTTTTTGTGAACAAGATTTTGCCACAGTATCGTGATGCAGTCATGTCTCACACGCTCATCTATATCCCCTCCTACTTTGACTTCGTGCGTCTTCGAAATTACTTCAAGAAGGAGGAATTGAATTTTACCCACATCTGCGAGTACACGCAGAAGTCTGGTGTCTCCAGGGCCAGACACTTCTTCCTTCAAGGAGAGAAACAGTTTCTACTTTTCACAGAGCGCTTCCATTTCTACAAAAGGTAAAGTGGTGCCAGGTTTCAAGCCTCCTCTCTTGACATAGCTCTTTCTTTCCAATTCTGACAGGTATACAATAAAAGGCATCAGGAACCTGATTTTCTATGAACTGCCGACATATCCACACTTTTACAGTGAAATCTGTAATATGCTGAGAGCCACCAACAGAGGAGAAGAGGCCACGTGGACCTGCACTGTTCTCTACTCCAAATATGATGCCCAGAGGTTAGCTGCCGTGGTTGGTGTGGAGCGGGCGGCACAGATGCTACAGTCCAACAAGAATGTCCACCTCTTCATTACTGGAGAAAAATGAAATTTTGTTGGGCAGGAAGTGGTATTTGGCATGATACATAATGTTTGATTCTATGCCATTTGGACCCAATTCTGATTACTTACAGAAGAAGGACTGATACAAAGAAAGTGCATGAGGCAATGTCAGTATTATCTGACATCTTTCTTTTCAGGTCATGTGTCCCTGAAAAGTTAAATGTAAACCAGATTTTGGTAAATCCCATCTTTCAGAAGTGAAGAGGGGGCTAGAAGGACTCTGAGAAGTTGGTAGAAGAAAACTCCCACTTGTGAATATTTTTGTGAGACATAAATTCTTTTATTACGATTTACCTCTAATTTATTACACTTAGTAAATTCTTCCAGATTTTTCTATTTGTTTGACACTTCCTTAAAGTAAGGAATACACATTGCTTGCGAGAACTGGTTATGAGACATTGGAATACTTCTTGCTGCTACATGTCATCTTAATTTTGGATGGCATGGGTTTTGTAAAACTTATTCTGCCCCAGCCAAACTTTTTTGAAACCTTAAATAGTCTACCTTAATTCAGCCTAGAAGAGTACATTGATTTACTGATCTTTTTTCATATTCATAATACTAAATGTTTTAGTTTTGTTCAAATATATGCTTAAAATCACGTTATTTAAAAAACACATCAGCTCTGTCTCAAGAAGTAATTTTGTTGAAACTCCATGTTAAAATATCCATCTTCAACAGTAGTGTCTTCATAATAACTAGTCATTTTTTCAGTCATAAACAGATGCAAATAAAAAGGAAATTACACTTTTAAAAACATTTTTATTTTGAAACATTCTCAAACAGAAAAATTCCAAGTACAGAACCTGAACCATTTGAGAGTGAGTTGCCAACCCAGTGGGCCTATCACCTTTAAATACTTTAGTATATATTTCCTGTAAACAATTAAGGGTATTGTTTGTGATTAGGAATGCCCCACCAATAAGGATAATGTGAATATTTCAGAATCCAAAAAAATTCGAAACACGTCTGGTCCCAAGCATTTCAGATAAGAGATATTCAACTCATCCTAGTATGGACTCGTAGTTTCTTCTTTTATTCAATGGGTTACGGTTTGTTACATCATTATTTCTTTAGATGCGTAACTGGTCTCAAATATGGCCGCTGGGAGCACCTTCAGGTTAGCCCCTGTGTACTTTTGACATGTCCCCCATCTACTTGGGCACTGCTGTATTTTTTGACAATGAGACATTCCAGGTTTCTCTACTCCAGCCCTGCTTGCTTTTAGTAGGAAATTATTATAAAAGGTTAGATTGGAGTGCTTACTATTGTGGTGCCACTCATCCCAGGCTCAGTGGTCAGAACTTGGGAATTGTGTACATGTATGCACACACATATGTACACACGTTGTCTAAATTTGCTTCACATTAATATCTAAATTTACTTTCATATCCATATATTGAAAACCATGAATTCACACCAGTACCTCCAATTCTAGTCCAACAACACAGGATTGCTTCTCATTTTCTTTCCATATTGATAACTCCTTTCTCAGACAGTGGCTCCCATTATCCTCAATGTAATAACCCATGATTGGTACAGATTTTTTTTATCCTTGGGCACGCTTAAAATTACTTAGCAAAAACAAAAAGTAAAATCAGTTTTGAAGTAATATTTCTGCTAAATATTTAGACATTTTTACTTCTTTTTCTTCAGCATGGTAAGTAAAACCATTTATTCCATATTTAGATGGTTTTCTAAATTTCAGAAAATTTAGTTAGATAAAAGCCGACCGAACCCATGCTACAAAGAACTTTTTGTATCTATAGGCATGCCCTGTGGTTACTGGCGTAATTGTGCTGCTGTTTATCATAGATCCTGTATATTATGAGAATAAGAAATGAGTTTATTTACCTCATTCAGAAATGTGAGGCGAAGGGACTGTAATTACCTGGATCTTTTTTTTTTTTTTTGAGATGGAGTCTCGCTCTGTTGCCCAGGCTGGAGTACACTGGCATGATCTTGGCTTACTGCAATCTGTGCCTCCCGAGTTCAAGCGATTCTCGTGCCTCCGCCTCCCAAGTAGCTGGGACTACAGGCGCATGCCACCATGCACAGCTAATTTTTTATATTTTTAGTAGAGATGGGGTTTTGCCATGTTGGCCAGGCTGGTCTCAAACTCTTGACCTCAAGTGATCTGCCCACCTCAGCCTCCCAAAGTGCTGGGGTTACAGGCCTGAGCCGCCACGCCTGGCCAATTACCTACATCTTTTTCTACTGCCATATTCTTTTGCCTGTGAATTGTAGTTCATCTCGTGGTTTCCATTATTACTATTCACACGACTCCCAAATCTCCAGCTTCTCTGGCTCTCCACTCACATGTGAGTCTGGATTTCAAATCCATGATGTAGCCCCAGAAATAACCATTTTATTAAGCACCCCTAGTGATTTTCATGCTGGCATAGAGCCAAACCCAGCCAACTGCTTCTTGCCTGCAGAGAACACTGAGGATTTCAAGTGTGAACAAAGTAGTGTTGCTTTGTTCCTGGCTCAGCACCTGAAAAGAAGGTAAGCCTCTGCAGTTAGCCCTGGCTCCTTAGTGCATTGCAGAGTGGAGTCTCTGCAATGGTTTTATTAAAAGGATGCCTTGAAGATCTGGTCTCTCTCAACACACAATAAGCGAGAAGAGAGGCTACTGAAATACGGATGCGTGAGCTGGAATTACACACTACCTTGATGTTAACAAGGCTCATTTGCAGCAAGCAAGTGCCTATATAGGGTCTGAAATATAGACAAAGGATGGTCCCAATCCTGGAAACAGTGGAATTAAAAGGTATGGAAAGGAACTTACCCAGAAAGTAACACTTTTAAATGTTTTTTCTTTTCCCATAGTTAAAACAACCAGCTTAGCACTTTTCTTTTTGAGAGAGAAAAAGCTTTGAATCGTGGATGCTTCTCACAGCTGGCTGCACCACGTGCAGTGTTCAAAAAACAAGAACAAGCTAATCATAGAGAACCAGCAGCAGCTAAACAGCCCTCTGCTTGCTTCCAAAGGGCTTATAATTGAGCACAGATGGTCCTAGTGGAGATGGGGAATGTGTCCCTGCTGACTCCTCATACCCCAGAGGACCAAGGGGGGCTCATGAAGGCTCTCAGCCCTGATTGTGCCCTCGTGAGGGCAAGGAGCTATGCTGCTGAAGGAGGAAAGGGAAAGGCAGGTGGGGCCAGACCCTATTGGCCATCTGACCAGCCTTCCCAAGCCCACGTGAGCAGATCTAGGGTCTCAAGATTACAGAAGGCCTGGGGTGAGGGAGCAAGAGTTGGAAGTTCTTTATAGTTGTCTGAAGAGCCTCATTGTCCAACTGCAGGGGCCTGAGGTGCCCAAAGCTTCGTGGAAAAGTAATGTCAGTGGAATGCTCAGAAGTGGCTCTTTTCAGGGCACGGCTTCTGAGGAGCGTGGGGCCACCACAGCTAGCCCTCCCTCCGTCTAGCCATCCTCTCCTTCCAGTCCCTTTCCCATCTTTTCTCTCAAAGGAGCATGGTAGTGATCTTCATTACCAAATTTCTACTCCACACTTATTTTAAAAAGCTTTTCTGAAAGCCTGGCTACATAGAATTCTAAACAGATTTCAGTCAACTTTTAATTAGAGTCAATGAATGGGGAGTAAATACACAGATAATCCAAAATTGATGTAAGCATTGGAAGGGGAAAGAGGGAACGCTTCTTTCCCTCTGGGCTTGGTCATTTCCTCCCAAGCAAACCCCGCGACGTTCAGCCGTCTTCCTCCTATGCCACGTGCTCTCACCAGAACTGCAGCAAAACTGCATTTTATGTCCTGTGTCTAAAGCTAAACACATGTTCCTGTCTACTTTTGCTTTGTTCCTGTTTCCCTTCTGTGAGGACCTTCCCCTCCTCAGATGTGGGGAGTTGCCGCCTCCACTTGCATTACATGTATTTCAGAGTAGGTCCTAGGCTCCCCTTACACCTCTGGTCACGTTGCCATTATTCCTATGGTAGATAAAGGGGATGAGAAAGAACAGAGCTCCAGGCCTTTTTCAAACAAACTGGTTTTCTCAGTATAGCCCTATGCTCAAAAGGAGTGAGGACAGGTATGTGACTGCCATAAGGAGCTGTTTGCTTTGCACAGAGAAATCTAATCTTTCTCCTGCTGGGCAGCTCAGTACAGATGTCCCCTCACTGCTGGAAGAAACACCTGCCCTTGCTTGTTCTCCTGATGGCCCCTCACAGTCAGGTGTGGGATGGCACATTTCTAGGTGCTCCTCGCCGAGCTGTCATGGGCTTCAGTCTTGGGCCTCTGCAGCTGGCTGTGACCAGGTGGAAACTGTAGCCTTGGCTGACCCAGAGAAGGAAAGGAGGCAGTCTGCCGCTTGGCTGATTTAGGAGTTGTGCTGAATTCCTGCCCATCTGTTCTCCCAGCTGAGCCAAGGCCAAAGCTGTCTACCTTTTGCCAACCTAAGGAATGACACAGAGCATGGAGCACCATCACTGAAACATCTGCCCCAGTGCCCTGCCACCTTCGTCCTCACTGACCTCTGCAGCCTCTCTCATCTGCCAGTTTTGATTCCGCAAGGAGAGGTGGCCCTGGGCTCACAGCTGGTGTTTGTCCACAGATGTTCATGGGTTTCTTTGTGTTCTCTCATTTTTTCAAAGCTGGGTGTTGGGACCAACATCACCACTGACATTCTGTGGCTCTAAACAAGTCCTCACGACCACTTCTCAGTTTTCTCATCTTTATGAAGTATGGAGTAATCCCCACTAGCCTTATAGAGGGACTGTGTGAGAAGGGAAGAGACTGCTATTGTTTGCCCTATATCCACCTACTTCCCTAGTTCCAGAACGCTGGACTTTAATGAGATAACAAAGTACCTAGTAAAAACACTGCATCATTTTCCATCCCCCACCCCTTGCAGTAAAATGTGGCCCATGAGACAGAAGCACTAACTACTGAGCAGGACTTCTAGGGGAGTTCTTTAAAACTCAGAGGAGCACCACTTTTACCTTCTGCTCTTCCCTTTTTCCTGCCTGGAACGCAGAAGTGATGGCTGAAGCTCCTGAGGCTATAAGCTCTGTACGTAGGAGAGTGGTGAAGAAAGGAGCTTGGTTCTGCAAGGATGTTGTAGAGCTGCCATACCAGTCCTGCATGGTATTCCTGTGCACTACTGTTACGTGAACACACAAACACCTAATTTGTTTAAGCCATTAGGCCAGGCCTCTATTAGCCATTCCTGACTGATACAGAAGACAAAAATGGCATCACAGACTCCTGAACTCCAAAGACACTGCCTATTCTTTCGTCTGTTCTTGGCAAGCACCAACATTGAGACTGTACTTCAGGGTTGATGCTGGCCATTTGGTGGCGTGAGGAGTGGGCACTCACATGTCTCTGCTAGCAGTTCTGACGTGTCCATTCCACACTGGATCCATAGAACGAGGGAACACAAGTGTCTTCTCATAAGATTTATAGAAACAGTGATCGTTGCAGAAAAATAATTAGCAAGAGAACAGACTTCAGCTCTCTGAAGGCTGATGACCACCTGTTTCTCATCTCTTCTAGTGTATGTCAAAGCTAAATTAGGTCAAATAGGAAATAAGTCAGAATCCCCAATTCGATAGAAACTTACAGGTCTTGTGATCTAATCTGCCACTTGATCCGTGAATTACCTATAGGTCATCCCTAAGAGGTGGCCTCCAGCTTCTGCTTGAATTCCTTCAAGGATGGGGTGCTCATTGTGGCTTTTCTAATCATCTCTGATTGTTAGAAACACTGTGAAACTTTTATCCATCAGTCCTGTTTCTGAAGCTGTACGGTACAAATTTTTTTTTTCCCCACTTAAGGCTCAACTATTGGAATACATCTACCATGTCTCCTATGAAACTTGCTTCTCCAGGCCAATCATCCTTACTTCCTTAAACTTTTTTTTTTCCTGAAAAGTTATTCTTTTAATCTTATTAAAAAAGCAACCCATGCCCATTCCACAAATACAAGTGAAATAGTGAAAAACAAAAATCAAACTACATCTATTTGGTGATCATTATTAATGTCTTATGTTTCCTCCCAGATTGTTTTCTGCATGAATAATAACCAACAATGTGTGTGTATGTATATATATGCTTTTGCATTAAAAGGTGGTTTTGAAGGTAACATTTTTTGGAGTACTGATTAAGCGCCAGCAA